TGATAGGGATCCCTACATCACTAATTTGAATACAAAGGTAAAGCATTTCTCAGATAAGAATTTAGTTTCAAGTCTGTGGTTTTCGTTCCTTTTTTTTTTCTTCTTTTTTGAGATGGAGTCTCGCTCTGTCGCCCAGGCTGGCATCCAGTGGCAGGATCTTGGCTCACTGCAACCTTCGCTTCCCGGGTTCAAACACTTCTCCTGCCTCAGCCTGTGGAGTAGCTGGACGACAAGAGCACACCTCCATCTCAAAAAAAAAAGAGAAGAAAAATTGACTAATACTAATATAAAATATTTTATCTGACTAGTGACATTGAAAAAGGAAAATGCAAAATTTTCATAAATTGCTCACAACTCCTAATTTTCCGAGGCCAAAAACCACCTTTTTCAAGGCCCAGTTAGAAAGTAATTATTGTCCAGGCACGGTGGCTCATGCCTTTAATCCCAGCACTTTGGGAGGCTGAGGCGGGCGGATCACCTGAGGTCAGGAGTTCAAGACCAGCCTGGCCAACATGGTGAAACCCTGTCTCTACCAAAAATACAAAAAATTAGTCGGGCGTGGTGGCACGTGCTTGTAATCCCAGCTCCTTGGGAGGATGAGGCCGAATCACTTGAACCCGGGAGGCAGAGGTTGCAGCGAGCCTAGATTGCACCACTACACTCCAGCTTGGGCGACAGAGTGAGACTCTGTCTCAAAAAAAGAAAGTAATTATTTACCTAATCTATCCACTTCTTCCTGTCGGGCCAAGGGTTAAAGGAGAATTGTACTAATCATTGCCTTTAGCCTAAACAGCATGCTTAGTAAAATAAAGACTTAGGTCTTTGAATCACTGCAACCTCTGCCTCCCAGGTTCAAGTGATTCTCCTGCCTCAGCCTCCAGGGTAGCTGGGATTATAGGTGCCCGCCACCATACCCGGCCAATTTTTTGTATTTTAGTAGAGACGGGGTTTCACCATGTTGGCCAGGGTGGTCTTGAACTCCTGATCTCAGGTGATCTGCCTGCCTCGGCCTCCCAAAGTGCTGGGATTACAGGCGAGAGCCACTGCTGTTGGCCAGGACTGAGGGGTAACATTACCTGTAATGTTGCCGTCTCCCTCTAAACTTGGGGCCAACAATTTTCTTTACACCCAAATGTTTGAGACACTAACTGCTCCTTGTTAAGGAGAATTGTACTAATTACAATTAGTAATTGCTCGGTTGCTAAAATGAGGGTCACAGCAGCCTTACTCCTAAAATTATCTTCACAGGTAGGCAAGATGGCAAGGTCAAAGAAGGTAGTCTCAGGTGGTGTTTATAGTTGTCCAGTGCTTACTTTGAAAAGGTGTTTTAGCTTCAAACTGCTCATAATTGGCATATAACCGGCGATTTGTAGCAGAGTGAGAGAATTAAGTGTTAAAGACAAATAACTATATACTATCTATTTTCCTCAGAATCCTCTTAATAAACTTTAAAAAATCACGTCATTCTGCAACTTTTTTTTTTTTTTTTTGGAGATGAAGTTTCGCTAGTCGCCCAGGCAATGGTGCAATCTCGGCTCACTGGAATCTCCGCCTCCCAGGTTCAAGTGATTCTCCTGCCTCAGCCTCCCAAGTAGCTAGGATTATAGGCGTGTACCACTACACCTGGCTAATTTTTGTATTTTTAGTAGGGACTTGGTTTCACCATGCTGGCCAGGCTGGTCTTGACCTCCTTACGTCAGGTGATCCGCCTGCCTTGGCCTCCCAAAGTGCTGGGATTGCAGGCATGAGCCACTGTGCCCGGCCTGCAACATGATAATTTAAGGGGAAAAATATATATATTTTTCTCCCAAAGTGTTGAGATTACAGGCATGAGCCACCACGCCCAGGGATTTTTTTTGTTTGTTTTTTTTGAGACTGAGTCTTGCTCTGTTGCTTAGGCTGGAGTGCAGTGGCGTGATCTCAGCTCACTGCAACCTCTGCCTCCTGGGTTCAAGCAATTCTCATGCCTCAGCTTCCCAAGTCGCTGGCATTACAGGAGTGTGCCACCACACCTGGCTAATTTTTGTATTTTTTTAGTAGAGATGTGGTTTCACTATGCTGGCCAGGCTGGTCTCAAACCCCGGACCTCAGGTGATCCACCCGCCTCGGCCTCCCAAAGTGCTGGGATTACACGCATGAGTCACTGTGCCTGGCCTGCGACATGATAATTTAAGGAAAAAAAAAATTATTTCATTCCTTCAGCTTTTGAGTGCTTGCTATGTGGCAAGCACTGTATTTAAAATTGGGAAAACAAATGAAAATAAGATAAACCTTGCTGTTTCTTGGTGGGTACACAGCCTACTTCCTGGGGAGACTGACAGATGATCTCTAGTATGTTCAGCACCGTGTGTGTGCTGGGGGATAGTGGTACAGGGTGCCGTAAGAGCATGTTGGCTGGCCTAAGAACCTAGACTTGGTTAGACAAGCCTTTGGGCAGGAACGGACTTCTGAATCTAGACCGGAAGTAGTTAGTAAAGATGGTAGGGAGAGTCTTTCAGTCAAAACACAGTGTACACATCTTAAACTTTCTTACCTGAACGTCAGAGTGACCTGAAACATTCAGTTCTTTGAAGTGGAATGAAGCAAAATAAATTTCTTAGTGACACATTTTTTGACTTCTTCCACTGAAGGGGTATGAACTTTAGAAAGTTTCATAATTAAGGGGAAAAGAAAGCAATATTGAATTATATACTTGGCTAGGCACGGTGGCTCACACACTATTATCCCAGCACTGTGAGAGGTTGAGGTGGGAGGATCATGAGCTCAGGAATTTGAGACCAGTCTGGACAACATAGACCCCCCCATCTCTACAAAAATAAAAAATAAAAATAATAATTATACACTCTACTTACGTTGTGCTGCGTATCAGAGCTGTAACCAAAGCAATTGAATGCTGTTTTAAGTACTACTATCCTTTGGGTAAGGGGTAAAATGAGCCAGTGAGGCCTCTTTAAAACAGTATTTGAGTTAACCATTTTTCTATGAACTTACGTTGCATTGTTTTTAGAAAAATACTTGGTGTCAGAATATGAACTGTATTTAATATAGCATATGCTTTTTAAAAAATATTATTCTCTAAGGCAAGTACTTTTAACTTTATATCCTAAATAACTCTTTTTACTCTTGAACATTGGCCGGTCCTTCTTTCAGGATTCCCTGAATCGTTTGACCGTATCTTTAGAGAAGTGCTCAGTAAGTCGAGGGCTGAACCTGTCCAGTGAGTGGTGAGCAGAGCTTGATTCTCCACCAACCCATGGCTTAGCTCTGAGAAGACTGTTGAGTTGTGATCTTAATTTTCTTCTTTAAGCGATGGTAGTGCTATCTTCAAGGTTAGGCTTGAATTTGATTAAAGTAGAATTTTAAGAACTTAGTCAAATTATAGTTGTTCCAGGAGGTCAGTTTCATTCCTGTAAAATTTTACTTTGTAACCCAAGCTGCACTGAAGCTCTCTTAGGTCAACTCTGCCTAAAGAGGCACCTGATTATTACTGTTATTTTTTTTTTTAGGTTAAATCATTTCTTATATGAGCCATCTTTATGCTGCCTCCCTAAACCTCATCACCCCAAATTTGTCTTCAGAGGCACAGATTTTTTTTTCTGCAAGACAGACCAGTAATAGTTAAGTATACATTTGAAATATGCTCCAAAATTGCTTTTCTGAAATGTTGGTCTTCTGTTTTAGTGCGTAAATTCACAGAGAAACACGAATGGGTAACAACAGAAAATGGCATTGGAACAGTGGGAATCAGCAATTTTGCACAGGTATTGGATTATATTGAAATATTTGTCCCAGTAGAGATTTTTGGTTTTGTCTTGTTTTATTTAGGAAGCGTTGGGAGATGTTGTTTATTGTAGTCTCCCTGAAGTTGGGACAAAATTGAACAAACAAGGTGAGTGTTCTTAGGATCTTAGAATGATCCATTTCATGTTTTCTTTAATTTTTTTTCCACTTAGATGAGTTTGGTGCTTTGGAAAGTGTGAAAGCTGCTAGTGAACTCTATTCTCCTTTATCAGGAGAAGTAACTGAAATTAATGAAGCTCTTGCAGAAAATCCAGGACTTGTAAACAAATCTTGTTATGAAGATGGTAAGCTGTTGCTAGAAATTTCTCAAGGAATTATGTGGAATATAAGGTTGTCTTTTGGTTGCAGGTTGGCTGATCAAGATGACACTGAGTAACCCTTCAGAACTAGATGAACTTATGAGTGAAGAAGCATATGAGAAATACATAAAATCTATTGAGGAGTGAAAATGGAACTCCTAAATAAACTAGTATGAAATAACGCAAGCCAGCAGAGTTGTCTTAAATTAGTGGTGGATAGAAGACTTAGAATAGAAACTTTTAGTATTACCGATGGGGAAAAAAAAACTACTGTTAACACTGCTAATGAAAGAAAATGCCCTTTAACTTTCTAATGATTATAGATAAATATAATATGCGTCTTTTTCACAATATCCTATGATTTTTAGACTAGGCTCTAGTGTTCAGAATTCATGAAATTATCCATGGTAAAAACTAGTTATAAAAATTACATAATTCAAAGATAACATTGTTATTCTTAAGCCTTATATAATATTGTAACTTGCATGTATCCATACCTGGATTTGGGATGAAATACTTAATGATCTTTCCATTGGAAATAACTGGAAGTGAAGAGGTTTTGTTGCTTGTACAGTGTCAGATGAGGAACACCACTATCTTAATTTTGCGATACACTGCATTTGCTGGTGCTATTTTTATACAGTGAAGCAACAGCTTTGCAGCAAAATAATAAAATACTTCTTCGTTAATCATGTTTGTTTTGATGTTAATATTTCATTTAGTAACTCTGCTAGTATTTGTGAAAGTGCTAACTTTAACTTACGGAAAGTTACTTTTTAAAAGGAAATTTAAGCCAGAACAATGCAAAGCTCCAAGAAAATGTTTTCTTTAGTCACAAATCTGGTTTTTCTTAAGCCAAGATCTGTCACCTTTAACATAATAAAAAATAAATCACCAACTTTGATTTTCTATCATGCGAGGTCTGAAGAAAGAAGAGGAAAGACAGAGGAAGGTGGAAGTTTTGATCAGTATAGCACATGGTGTTTTTAAGTTGTTAAACCACGTTCAGGTTTCCACTTAAGTCATGGGAATAAAAGTGGACAAGGACTGAAGCTTTATGAGCTCAGATAATGGACTCTGATAGTATTCTTTGCAGCTTA